CCGGGCAACACAGTGAGACTTCGTCTCTGAAAACAGCAACCTCAGTGTATACCTCCAATCCGGGGAGGCAGACAGAGGGATTGGGAAGAAGAGGCGCACATGAGCAGATGTAGGCATTAGTAATGGCTAATTTTGGAACTGATAGTAGATTAATTATATTGCATATTAAATAAATAAATGCTGCATGTACATATGTATACATGACTGCATAGAAAAAAATTGGGAAAATTTTACCAAAATTTCTAGATATCTGACTTCAATTTTCTTCCTCATACTTTTCTGTATTTTCCAACATTTCTAAGATTTGGGAATGTATTTCTTTTATAATTGAAAAAGTGAGGCTCACTTGCATAAGTTGGGGAAGAACCTAGATGTATGAGAAGGACAGTGCTATTCCATGGGAAATTTCCACCAGAAATTGGGAAATGCTCCTGGAATCAGGAGCCTGGACTTTGTGCTGGGCCTTCTGAATGTGCACCTCACTCTTTGCCACAAGGGGGAGCAAGGAGACAAGGTAAAAGAGAAGCCAGACCTGTGGGGGCAGTGGCGGTATGGGGGGGCCAAGGTGACAAACTCCCCTCCCACTCCCCATGTGTCCCCAGAGCCTCACCCAAGATCTTCATGAGGTTATGAACACAGCTATGAATTAGGATCTGAGCTGTGTCTGAGGACTTTCTACCAAAGTCAGAATCTAATTTGTGTATCGTTTTTAGATTTTTTTTCTCTTTTTTTGAGACGGGGTGTCACTCTGTTGCCCAGGCTGGAGTGCAGCAGCGCCATCTCAGCTCAGTGCAGCCTCAACCTCCTAGGCTCAAGCGATCCTCCCGCCTCAGCCTCCCGAGTAGCTGGGACTACAGGTGTGAACCACCACACCAGGCTAATTTTTCTATTTTTTGTAGAAATGGGGTCTCACTATGTTGCCCAGACTGGTCTTAAACTACTGGGCTCAAGCAATCCTCCTGCCTTGTCCTCCCAAAGTGCTGGAATTAGAGTGCCTGGCCACAGGTCTAATTTGAATGTCAGAAGGGCAGCAAGTAATTACTAAGTTGTTTTATGGAGAAACCAATGTTGTCACCATACCACACACAGCTATGTTACAGCCCTGATGACACCACCTACAAGTCATTTAGTCTCAGTCACTTCCTAGTGAAGCTCTAGCTTCCATTTAATCAGAGACAGTTTGGGAAAGAAGGAGGTGACATACAACCAGAGTCGTAATTGGAAAATAGCCCAGGCAGTGTTCCTTGTGATTTTATGTTGTTTTCATCAACTTGGTGTTTGGAAATAGACGTCAGTTAGTGACATGTGTAGCAGGCATAGAGGAAAGAATGAACTTTGAAACCAGAATTCTTGTGTTCAGATCCCAGGTCTGCAGCCCCCTCGTTGTGGGCCTGTGGCAGATTAGTGGTCCCTCCGAGTCTCGGTGTCTTCATTTTTAACATGGAGACGACCAGAGGGAAACTCCTGGCTGGGTAAGGCCCCCCAAGAGAGAGGCTTCAGCTGCAGGTGGCTTTCTTTGGCCAAAGTCCTGGGAAGGCCTGGACGACACTCAAGGTAGGAGCCTGGGACAGAGGGGCCAAGATCACACCTTACTCAGACTAAGGTTTACTTCTTTCAGAAAAAGCAGTGACAAACAGACGACGTGCTGAGCTGCCAGCTTAGTGGAAGCTCTGCTCTGGGTGGAGAGCAGCCTCGCTTTGGTGACGCACAGTGCTGGGACCCTCCAGGAGCCCCGGGATTGAAGGATGGTGGCGGCCGTCCTGCTGGGGCTGAGCTGGCTCTGCTCTCCCCTGGGAGCTCTGGTCCTGGACTTCAACAACATCAGGAGCTCTGCTGACCTGCATGGGGCCCGGAAGGTAAGGCTGCTAGGGAGGGGGGCGAGGTACGGCCTAGCCTTGTGATAACAGATTCCCTCCACAGGGCTCACAGTGCCTGTCTGACACGGACTGCAATACCAGAAAGTTCTGCCTCCAGCCCCGCGATGAGAAGCCGTTCTGTGCTACATGTCGTGGGTTGCGGAGGAGGTGCCAGCGAGATGCCATGTGCTGCCCTGGGACACTCTGTGTGAACGGTGAGCGACATAACGCCAACAGTGGTTTTTAAAATAATTCTAGTTACACCTGGTTGTCCCTCAGATGTTTGTACTACGATGGAAGATGCAACCCCAATATTAGAAAGGCAGCTTGATGAGCAAGATGGCACACATGCAGAAGGAACAACTGGGCACCCAGTCCAGGAAAACCAACCCAAAAGGAAGCCAAGTATTAAGAAATCACAAGGCAGGAAGGGTAAGAACAGCATTCGCAGCATATTTTATTTCTATCACTAAAGCCCACATTAACCTTGTTACAGGACAAGAGGGAGAAAGTTGTCTGAGAACTTTTGACTGTGGCCCTGGACTTTGCTGTGCTCGTCATTTTTGGACGAAAATTTGTAAGCCAGTCCTTTTGGAGGGACAGGTCTGCTCCAGAAGAGGGCATAAAGACACTGCTCAAGCTCCAGAAATCTTCCAGCGTTGCGACTGTGGCCCTGGACTACTGTGTCGAAGCCAATTGACCAGCAATCGGCAGCATGCTCGATTAAGAGTATGCCAAAAAATAGAAAAGCTATAAATATTTCAAAATAAAGAAGAATCCACATTGCATTTGAGCTCAATCTTGGACATTAACTTTAAAATGCTT